TTATAATTGGGGCATTTATCCCATTTACATTTAAGGTTAATATTGTTATGTGTAAATTCGATCCTGTCATTATGATGCTAGCTGATTATTTTGCCCATTAGTTGGTGCTGTTTCTTCATAGTCAATGGTCTTTACATTTTGGTTTGTTTTTGCAGTGGCTGGTACCGGTTTTTCCTTTCCATATTTAATGCTTCCTTCAGGAGCTCTTGTAAGGCAGGCCTGGGGGTGACAAAATCCCTTTGCATTTGCTTGTATGTAAAGGATTTTATTTCTCCTTCACTTATGAAGCTTATTTTGGCTGGATATGAAATTCTGGGTTGAAAATTCTTTTCTTTAAGGATATTGAATATTGGCCCCCACTCTCTTCTGGCTTGTAGGGTTTCTGCAGAGAGATCTGTTGTTAGTCTGATGGGCTTCCTTTTGTGAGTAATGTGACCTTTCTCTCTGCTGCCCTTAACATTTTTTCCTTCATTTCAACCTTGGTGAATCTGACGATTATGTGTCTTGGGATTGCTCTTCTTGAGGAGTATCTTTGTGGTATTCTCTGTATTTTCTGAATTTGAATGTTGGCCTGTCTTACCAGTTTGGGGAAATTCTCTTGGATAATATCCTGAAGAGTGTTTTCCAACTTGGTTCCGTTCTCCCCATCACTTTTAGGTACACCAATCAAACGTAGGTTTGGTCTTTTCACATAGTCTCATATTTCTTGGAGGCTTTATTCATTCCTTTTCATTCTTTTTACTCTAATCTTGTCTTCATGCTTTTTTTTATTAAGTTGATCTTCAATCTCTGTTATTCTTTCTTCCACTTGATCAATTCAGCTATTCATACTTGTGTATGCTTCACAAAGTTCTCGTGCTGTGTTTTTCATCTCCATCAGATCATTTATGTTCTTCTTTAAACTGGTTATTCCAGTTAGCAATTTTATCAAGTTTCTTAGCTTCCTTGCATGGGGTTAGAACATGCTCCTTTAGCTTGGAGGACTTTGTTATTACCCACCTTCTGAGGTCTACTTCTGTCTATTCATCAAACTCATTCTCTGTCCAGTTTTGTTCCCTTGCTGGTGAGGAGTTGTGATCCTGTGGAGGAGAAGAAGTGTGCTGGTTTTTGGAATGTTCAGCCTTTTTGCACTGGTTTTTCCTCATCTTCATGGATTTATCTACCTTTGGTTTTTGCTGTTGGTGACCTTCAGATGGAGGTTTTACGTGGACGTACTTTTTGTTTATGTTGATGCTACTGCTTTCTCTTCGTGAGTTTTCCTTCTAACAGTCAAGTCCCTCTTCTGCATGTCCGCTGGAGTTTGCTGGGGGTCCACTTCAGACCCTGTTTGCCTGGGTGTCACCAGCAGAGGCTGCAGAACAGCAAAGATTGCTGCCTGCTCCTTCCTCTGGAAGCTTCATCCCAGAGGAGCTCCTGCCAGATGCCAGTCAGAGCTCTCCTGTATGAGGTGTTTGTCAATCCCTGCTGGGAGATGTCTCCCCATCAGGAGGCCCAGGGGTCAGGGACTTGACCCTTGAGGAGGTAGTCTGTCCCTTGGCAGAGCTTGGGCACTGTGCAGGGAGATCCGCTGCTCTCTTCAGAGCTGGCAGGCAGAAATGTTTAAGTTTGCTGAAGCTGCACCCACAGCTGCCCCTCCCCCAAGGTTCTCTGTCCCAGGGATATGGGAATTTTATCTATAACCCCCTGACTGGGGCTGCTGCCTTTCTTTCAGAGATGCTGTGTCCAGAGAGGAGGAATCTAGAGAGGCAGTCTGGCTATAGTGGTTTGGTAGTGATGTGGTGGGCTCCACCCAGTCCACACTTCCCAGAGGCTTTGTTTGCACTGTGAGGGGAAAGCCGCCTACTCAAGCCTCAGTAATGGTGGATGCCCCTCCCCCCACCAAGCTGGAGCATCCCAGGTGGACTTCAGACTGCTGTGCTGGCAGCGAGAATTTCAAGCCAGTGGATCTTAGCTTGCTGGGCTCCGTGGGTGTGGGATTTACTGAGCAAGACCACTTGGCTCCCTGGCTTCAGCCCCCATTCCAGGGAAGTGAACAGTTCTGTCTCGCTGGCGTTCCAGGCACCACCGGGGTAAGAAAAAAAAAAACTTCTGCAACTAGCCCAGTGTCTGCCCAAAGGGCTGCCCAGTTTTGTGCTTGAAACCCAGAGCCCTTGTGGTGTAGGCACCCAAGGGAATCTCCTCCCTGGTCTGTAGGTTGTGAAGACCATAGAAAAATGTAGTATATGGGTTAGAGAGCACCATTCCTCACGGCACAGTCCTTCACGGCTTCCCTTGGCTAGAGGAAGGAGTTCCCTGACCCCTTGCACTTCCTGGGTGAGGCAATGCCCCACCCTGCTTCTGCTTGCCCTCCATGGGCTGCATCCACTGTCTAACAATCTCAATGAAATGAATCTGGTACCTCAGTTGGAAAGGCAGAAATCACCTGCCTTCTGCGTTGGTCTCGCTGGGAGCTGCAGACCAGAGCTGTTCCTATTCAGCTATCTTGCTCAGGAATCCTAGAGCATCTTTAATACATCAGTGTGCATTATGGCACAACAAATGAAGAATTGAGCGTAAGAGTTCTCCCAGACTTATTTGACAGTAGAATGGTTTATTCTACAGAAAGTTTGTTTAACAATTTGTGGAACTAGTTAGTATTCTATAGAATAAACTTTGTCATTGCTGTTCTAGTATCATGGTAAGGTGCTGGAAACCCTAATGCCAATGCTGCAACACACAGCACTGAGGTAAAAGCTGCACATGTGAGCACATATGCATTCCAGCCATATTATTTTTGACCAGCTACTAGGATTTTAAAGATTACTCGAGTTAATTTTAAAAACCACCTTGGCTCACGCCTGTAATCCCAGCACTTTGTGAGGCCAAGGTGTGTAGATCATGAGGCCAGGAGTTTGAGACCAGCCTGACCAACATGATGAAACCCCGTCTCTACTAAAAATACAAAAATTAGCTGGGTGTGGTGGCACATGCCTGTAATCCCAGCTACTCAGGAGGCTGCGGTAGGAGAATCGCTTGAACCCGGCAGGCGAAGGTTGCAGTGAGCTGAGATCATGCCACTGCATTCCAGCCTGGGTAACAGAGTTAGACTCCAAAAAAAAAAAAAAAAAAAAAAAACAAAAACACCTCTAATATCTGAAATATCCTGAGTCATGGCATTGAAGAAAGCAATGGAGTTTGTATCAATCTAAGACAGGATTACATTTCAATCGTCCAAGATTATTTATAAGAAAGGACCTAGATTAGCATCTTACAATCAATTCCAGCATAGCCTAAATCTACCTGTCTTTTATTTAGAACATAATGTTACTTGAGCATTTCCTTAAGTTCCCTAGGTAGTATTCCACTACAGACGACCAATATTAAGGTATATTTTCTGGGTTGTATGGAGTTCACTCACTGGCAAGACCTCTGAGTAAACAGAATTTATAATAACATTGGTATTTTCCATATTCATTTGGCAAAGATCAGCTTCCACACTGAGGTGATTTTTCAACCAGTGGATGAGGCAAACAAAATCTTCTAATAGCTTTCCATTACTTAAAAGGTTAAAAACAGAGGAGAGGGGGATCTTAAGCATAATGACAGCTCTTCCTTGTTCTTTTTTATATAAATGAATGGATTCTCAATAACTACACCAAGTGACCCGTCCTATCATCATCCCTCTCTCATCCTAGAAATAGATGAGAACCCAATCAGCTGATTTATGACTCATTTGGACAGTGATGGAAATGGAGAGGATCGTTCTTTTCAGCAGGCCCCGAACCCACCTCAGAACTATCTTTAAAGTTGAACCCATGACTGAGGAAGCACCAAAGCATTTCCTTATTTTGGCAGTTTATTTTTTTTAAATAAGTATTCATCATCTTACTCCCTTTCCTTCTTTAGATACACAATTTTCCCCTCAAAGATTAAATTATCTATATTAGTACTTTTCTATACCCTAATTATTTAAAAAATCCAAGTAATATGCTTATAGGCCCAATCTCATTAACAATATATTCTAAGCTATAAGCTCTCATTTCAATATAAGAGCAAAGGAAAGCAGGGTGTATAAACTGAATCTGCAAGGTCCTGATCACAGTTAGTTAAATTTACTGTAGACCACTCAATAGCTTTCCAAACACTGGCCTCCTTATTTCTCACATGTTGGGTTCATCAATTAAGATATATTTGGGCAATTAGCATCAACCACTTTTGTTCTTCCGTAATTTGCCTGATCATAATTTTGACAATATTTATCTTGTTAAAAATTTGGTCTAAATGTCTCTTACAATGAGCTAAGAAATGTCAAATAATGATTTGTTCTACCCTGGGGCAAGCCGTATTCCTAAGCAGATTCAATCAGGAGCACCTGCAAAACATATAAGTTACCCAGGCTTCCTTGTCTATAGGGACCGTTTTTGTTCCAGATTGAACAGAAGTTTTAGGTTTGCTCAAACTCATTCTTATTGTATATGAAATACACCCTTCTTATAATGGACCCAATTTATTTATTAGTATATGCATTCATTCATTCACTTATTAACTTATTTTTCTACCTGCATCTGATGCAAAACATCTCACCTTTTTGTACCAGGCAAAACAGAAACGAACAGGCAAAACCTGAACGAACCAAACAAAAACTGATTTTCTCTTCCGCTTGAGAAAATGCAACTCTAATGTCCTCAACAGTTTCTTACTGCCTCCAGGTATCCTTTCTTTTTTATTTCTCTTTCTTTTTCCCACACATGTTTTGTTTCTCTTTTCTACCAGGTTGTTAGCGACATGAGTACAGGGTCTGGATCTTACCCATTCAAGAGTGTATTCTCAGCACCCAATGCCTGGCATATAGTAAGTGCTCAATAAATTTTTAATGAATAAATATGTTTGTTAATTTTATTCTATTTCCTTGCAGGTTTAAATGTTTATTTGCTACTTGGCTACTGATTAGAGAACGCAAAATGAATAACTCAACAAACTCCTCTAACAATAGCCTGGCTCTTACAAGTCCTTATAAGACATTTGAAGTGGTGTTTATTGTCCTGGTGGCTGGATCCCTCAGTTTGGTGACCATTATCGGGAACATCCTAGTCATGGTTTCCATTAAAGTCAACCGCCACCTCCAGACCGTCAACAATTACTTTTTATTCAGCTTGGCCTGTGCTGACCTTATCATAGGTGTTTTCTCCATGAACTTGTACACCCTCTACACTGTGATTGGTTACTGGCCTTTGGGACCTGTGGTGTGTGACCTTTGGCTAGCCCTGGACTATGTGGTCAGCAATGCCTCAGTTATGAATCTGCTCATCATCAGCTTTGACAGGTACTTCTGTGTCACAAAACCTCTGACCTACCCAGTCAAGCGGACCACAAAAATGGCAGGTATGATGATTGCAGCTGCCTGGGTCCTCTCTTTCATCCTCTGGGCTCCAGCCATTCTCTTCTGGCAGTTCATTGTAGGGGTGAGAACTGTGGAGGATGGGGAGTGCTACATTCAGTTTTTTTCCAATGCTGCTGTCACCTTTGGTACGGCTATTGCAGCCTTCTATTTGCCAGTGATCATCATGACTGTGCTATATTGGCACATATCCCGAGCCAGCAAGAGCAGGATAAAGAAGGACAAGAAGGAGCCTGTTGCCAACCAAGACCCCGTTTCTCCAAGTCTGGTACAAGGAAGGATAGTGAAGCCAAACAATAACAACATGCCCAGCAGTGACGATGGCCTGGAGCACAACAAAATCCAGAATGGCAAAGCCCCCAGGGATCCTGTGACTGAAAACTGTGTTCAGGGAGAGGAGAAGGAGAGCTCCAATGACTCCACCTCAGTCAGTGCTGTTGCCTCTAATATGAGAGATGATGAAATAACCCAGGATGAAAACACAGTTTCCACTTCCCTGGGCCATTCCAAAGATGAGAACTCTAAGCAAACATGCATCAGAATTGGCACCAAGACCCCAAAAAGTGACTCATGTACCCCAACTAATACCACCGTGGAGGTAGTGGGGTCTTCAGGTCAGAATGGAGATGAAAAGCAGAATATTGTAGCCCGCAAGATTGTGAAGATGACTAAGCAGCCTGCAAAAAAGAAGCCTCCTCCTTCCCGGGAAAAGAAAGTCACCAGGACAATCTTGGCTATTCTGTTGGCTTTCATCATCACTTGGGCCCCATACAATGTCATGGTGCTCATTAACACCTTTTGTGCACCTTGCATCCCCAACACTGTGTGGACAATTGGTTACTGGCTTTGTTACATCAACAGCACTATCAACCCTGCCTGCTATGCACTTTGCAATGCCACCTTCAAGAAGACCTTTAAACACCTTCTCATGTGTCATTATAAGAACATAGGCGCTACAAGGTAAAATATCTTTGAAAAAGATAGAAGGTGGGCAAGGGGAGCTTGAGAAGAATAAAAGGGATAAACGAGCTCCTAGTTTTAAAATCTCTGCCATTGCACTTTATAGTCTGATTACAAAACGTGCAATTCAGGAGCCCAGCAGTGACACACTTATCACGCCTAGGCTCCAGTTTGCAAAAATTGCACCTTATAAACTGTCAGTATTAGGAGCAATGAGACAATGAAAGAAACATGTTGGGATCGTGGATTTAAGAAACTATACACTGTTTCTCATAATCTCTTGAAGAAGGGCTTCTGATTCTACAATTTTATCAGTCTCTGCACAAGAGGAATAACCTTGTTCCTTTTTTGTTACTTTTGTTGTTGTTGTTCTCATGTGTCCTTAAGAGAAGGAAATGCCACAGTTACAAGGTAAACATGGAGACTTAAACATAAAGAAATAGGCACTATACAATGGGGACATAAAAAAAGAAAATCAAAGAAGGATGCAGAAATTGTCTCCGGAGTGTTAAGCATATTTTATTCTTTTGTTACGGTCCTATTTAGAGGATTGGAATGTAATAAATGCTTATTTTTTGCCTTTCTTTTTCCCACCATGAAGAGAAAGCAAACAAACAGAAACCCCAACTAGGTCACACCATTTTTCTTCTTGTTATGCCACTATTTTGTACATCCCTGTTCTATATTGTTTATAGGGAAAACCTACAGGACTTTCACTAAAGCTAGCCAGAGACAGCCATGAAAATGGACGTTTCACCCCTCCTCACTGTGTCCTTTGCATTCGTTGGGGATATCAAGGTCTATAAGGATTTAGTGCACTTATAATCCTATATGCGAAATGTTTAAACCAATCTGATTTTCTCCTAAATAGCCTTTTATATCAACAGAATATCCTACCTAAAACATAAACCTGTTTAAGAAACCATCGTCACTGTAAAGTTGAGGTTTCATCAAATTAAATAATGGACTATCTAGTTGGACCAAGTTTATTAAAGTCAGGTGAATTTTAAGATTAAAAAATAGAAGTTTAGGACTTTCTATTTCAACCTGAATTTGCCTGACCCATGTATGAAATGTTAACTTATAGAAAATGAACTCCTGACTTTCTCAGCAGAAAGGAATGCTGTTTTATTTATTTGGAATCCTAAACAGGATTAACATACTCACATAGCACCAGTGATTTCTGGGCCAGTCCCTAGAGAATAGAACCTTCTATCCAATGCCTGCTAAAGGATGATATTCAAATTATAACCAAGTGAGGATGTCTGCAATTATCCTATGACCCCATGAAAGGGGAAAAAACGATATTTTAAAAACTATTACTGAAACAATTACATATTCCATATTCCTCAAATTGTCAATTCTCCCTAACATTATTTAACTTCAAAATTCTCTTATCAATAGAATTATAGTAATCTTTGTGACAGAAATGTAGTGGCTAACTAAATAGAGGCCAAACGAGCTTACAGAATCTGACAGAAGGAGGTAGGTGGCTGTTGCCATGCCACATCTCACCATCTAATTCTAGACCATAATAATCATGTCAGGAACTATTATCTAAGTGGTGGCATTATATAGAATCTTGCCACGTAGAGATTTTTTATTTGGTCGTCTAAATAAATATAGGATTAGGATTATACGGATTCACATACAACTAGTTATTTTTATCCTTTATATTTTTCTTACAGTATTTGCTGTAGTTTTCCAATGAGATTTTCTAAAAATGGCTCAATCAATGGAAATCAAATTATAAACGCATTTGCAAATTTCATATTTTGGATTTTAGATTTATGATATCTTGTTCAGTAATAATAATGTTAGTTACATGGTAAATTTATCAATATTAGACCCCAGCACTTAAAAGAATTATTTTGTATGATTAGCCTCATAGATGCCACCTCAACATTTTGGAGAGTTAAGGAGGAAAAAAAGCATGAGGGAAAAAAAAAACCAAAAAACTTATAAGTTAGTAAGAAGCAAATTGCCAGCAGTATTTATATTTGACTTATCCTTCGTAAAAACAATTTCCTGTTTAAATAACTTCAGTCATTACCCCCCCAAAGTAATCTTCCATATTTAAAGCATTCATTTATAGAGATTCCCTTACCTACAGTTACTTCAACATGCACTTTTACATTTTAAATTCATATTTATTTTCATATTGTTTCTTCAAATGAAGGAATCAGTTGAACGGAAATAACGTCAAGCCAGTGGGCTCCTCGAGTTTCTGAAAACCAGAGAATTGACTAGCCAAGTATTTCCCTTTTTAATGTATTGTATTATTATTATGTAGATTTGGCTTCAGTTGGGAAGAACCCTTTGGCATCCAGGATTCAGGATTCAGGGTCTTTTTTTGTTTGCTCTAATAATCCAACGCACCATGAATCAAGCTTTTAGTCTCTGCTGCCATTGTATCCTTCCTTTTCCTCCCTCTGTTATTGATCCTTGCCACAGCCACTGCAACCTCATTGAAAGAGAAACTGTCACTTTAAAGAAAGAAATTGAAGATAGGCTGACACCATGGAAACTACGTCAAACAGATAAGAAAAATGGAAGGAATACTGAAAATGATAGATGATTGGAGAGATATGGAGATTATATTCAAGGATTTTTATTAACCACTGCTGGATTTGTCTATTTCAGTGGCTCTCAAACAGAGACAATTCCCCTCTCCCCGAAAGGGGACACTTAGCAATGTGTAAAGACATTTTTGGTTGCCACACTGGGAGGAATGCTATTGGTATCTAGTGCATAGAGGCTGGGAATGCTGCTAAATAGCCTATAATGCTCAGGACATTTTCCCCCAACCCCTTTAAACAAATATTATTTGGCTCAAAATGTCAATAGTTCCAAGATTGAGAAATTCTTGTCTACTTTAAGGGATTTCTAAAGCTTGCCTCTTATTAGTGGGAAAATAACCCTGCATTATTTTTAGAATATCAATGCAAATTCCTCACCTGTTAGAAAAAGGTAATACTCACCAACCATGTATCAGAAAAACTTTTCTCCTGAGTCTGGTGTATGTGTCAGTCACAGATTGGGAACTCAGGCCACATCTACATATCAAAAATCACCAGACTATGCATATCGCACATCTTTTTTCCAGCATCTTAATGTTCAATTATGATTGCCACAGATCTAGTCAATTGAGGTTGCAGTAGTTGGCCATCAAAATATTTGCAGTTGATATGATCAGTTTCTACTGGAGCTGCAATTTTTCCTTTCAAAAAATATTAAGAGCCTCTTTCAGAAACAATATCATTTATCTTCTTTGCATTTACTGGAAAGGTGTATCTGTAAGGTCTTTGTTTTTTCTCTCCTCATAGCAATAATGTAGCTATCCCAGAGTGATATTATAAGAAGAGGAGATTAAGAATATGGAAAAAGTCTGTTCATTTCTTCGAAACAAGAAATGATTTTCCTTTTACCAGTTCATCATTAATTTAACGCCAGCTCCCAAGTATTAGGGCAGAGTAATCAATATGAGAAGCCACAACGGGTAAGCTTTCTGATTTGAAATGTACAAGCTGGATGTCCAACATACTCCTGCTCTTTGTTCATTTGCTTTTTTGATCCTGAAGATCTGACATTGGGAGAGATGGGAATTCAAAATGATGGCAACAATTACTCAGCAATGCAGTCTGTTTTTATTTTCTCCTACTTAGTTCATTGACAGTTTCCTCCTCGCCCCAGTTTGATAATATCCCTTTCAACAACCATAGTACCGGTGTTGCAAATAGTTTAGGAAAGCACCCAAAGCTGGATGAAATTGTGCAAAGTGTATTCTCAGCATGTATATTCAATACCATGCCTCTTAAAAATGCTTCTCTTAAAGGGTGCACGCTGTAGCATGAAATGTGTGCATATTTAATGTATCTTCCTGGAATATGCTATGTGCTAAATATATATATATTCTATAAATAAAATAATAAAATGTACAATAGAAATACATATTTCTGTATGCAAATAAATATATTATACAC